GTGAGAAGGGTTGGCGGGGGGGTGAGGGGCTGAACGCAGTGGACGGGAAAGGCCAGCAAAATGGCGAGAGAAGGGACACAGGCGAGAGGAAGGGGGAGTGGAGGCGAAGGGGCGAGGCAGGAGCCGACGCGGGGGCCACCTGGAGCGGTGAACGGAGAGCGCGGCCTGGCGACTCCAAGACCCGCTGCCCCTCGGCCCGGCTTACCGGCCCGCCGCGCCGCCCGGTTCCGCCATTTCCCGTTGCTAGGCGACGCTGTCAACATCCGGCCGGGCCGGGACCACGCGCGCTGCGAGGGCGGGGGCCGCCGGGGGCGGCGCGGCCTTTGTGCCATCTCCACGCACGCAGAGGCGCGCGCCGTCTCGACGTGTCGTCCCTTAGACTGTAATGATTAGAGCACGACCATGCTTTTCCTTTATCGCTCTCTGCGCCCGGGTCCCGCCTCGGCTGCGCTCAATTTCTGTAAAGCGACAGCGGCGTCAGCGTGTGCCCAGCGGGCGGCTCGAGGTCCCGAAGGGACCTGCCGGGCACCTGGGGACCCCGGACTGCTAAGCGCCCGGGAATGGCAGGCGGGCTGGGGGCACCGGGGGCCGGGGACCCCGCGCATGGCGAGCGCTTTTCCATCTCCTGCCCTAGGGGGCTCCGGTGCCCTTCTCCAGGGGTCCTACGGAGACTCCTTGCATGGACGCCCGGGGGGTCTTCCGGAGCGTATCTTCCCTTCCTAGTCCGAAATAGGAGAAATCTCCCTGCAGAGGGCGGCAGCGGAGGGCCAGCGCGCACGCGGAGCGTCCGAGGAGCCCTGCCTTTCCTTTGGGGACGCCAGGCTCGGGACGGGGCACAGTCCCCGAGGCCGGGACGCGGCGAGGCCTGAGGGAGGGCCAGCAGGGAACTAGAGGCTTGGGCCCAGGGCTGGGCCAGAAGGTGGGCGGGGAGACCGGCGGGGGCAGGCAGGGGCCGGGCCGGGGGCGGGCCCGGGGGCGGGCCGGGGGCCGGGCCTCCCCGCGCGTCCCCGCCCCGCCGCGCCTCACTGGCGGCGGCAGCGGCGGAGGCGACGGTGGCGGCTCTCGGAGCCGGCGCGAATCCGGCCCCCGCAGCGGGACCCGGGTGGGTATCGGGGCCCGGACGGGGCCGCGGGGCCTTGACCATCTCCTCTCTCTTCCTCCCCCAGGCAGGTCTTGACGAGCCCTGCCCGGGCCGACGCATGCGGAGGATGGAAACACTTGCCCGGCAATGTCTCTGGGCCGCCTCCTTCGCAGGGCCTCCTCCAAAGCCTCGGACCTCCTGACCCTCACCCCCGGTGGCAGCGGCAGCGGGTCCCCCTCTGTCCTGGATGGAGAGATCATCTACTCCAAGAACAATGTCTGCGTGCACCCGCCGGAGGGGCTGCAGGGGCTGGGGGAGCACCACCCAGGTGAGCCAGGGCAGGCGAGGCTCCAGGGTCGCCTCTAACGTGCCATCCCCCTGGCTCCTCACAGGTTACCTGTGCTTGTACATGGAGAAGGATGAGATGCTGGGAGCCACCCTCATCCTGGCATGGGTCCCCAACTCTCGCATCCAGAGGCAGGACGAGGAGGCCCTGCGCTACATCACACCCGAGAGCTCCCCCGTTCGCAAGGCACCCCGCCCTCGGGGCCGGCGCACCCGGAGCTCAGGAGCCTCCCACCAGCCCTCCCCGACGGAGCTGCGGCCTACCCTGACCCCCAAAGATGAGGACATCCTGGTGGTGGCCCAGAGTGTTCCAGACCGCATGCTCGCCAGCCCTGCGCCAGAGGATGAGGAGAAGCTGGCGCAGGGCTTGGGGGTGGATGGTGCCCAGCCAGCCTCGCAGCCTGCTTGCAGCCCCTCCGGGATCTTGTCGACGGTCAGTCCGCAGGATGTCACCGAGGAGGGGCGGGAGCCGCGGCCCGAGGCCGGGGAGGAGGATGGCTCTTTGGAACTGTCAGCCGAGGGCGTGAGCAGAGACAGCTCCTTTGACTCAGACTCAGACACCTTCTCCTCGCCCTTCTGCCTCTCGCCCATCAGCGCGGCGCTGGCCGAGAGCCGCGGCTCCGTGTTTCTGGAAAGTGACAGCAGGTGAGTTCCTGGTTCTGGGCGTGGGCTCTCGGTGTGGCGATCATCACATAACCTGTTCCACCAGCCCCCCGTCCAGCTCCGACGCCGGCCTGCGGTTCCCGGACAGCAACGGCCTCCTGCAGACCCCACGCTGGGACGAGCCGCAGCGGGTGTGCGCCCTGGAGCAGATTTGCGGCGTGTTCCGCGTGGACCTGGGCCACATGCGCTCCCTCCGCCTTTTCTTCAGGTAGGAAGCATCTCTGGGCGCCTCCTGGGAGTGCTTCCCTCTCCCCCTTCCAATGGCCCTTCAGCGACGAGGCCTGCACCAGCGGCCAGCTGGTCGTTGCCAGCCGAGAGAGCCAGTACAAGGTTTTCCACTTCCACCACGGCGGCCTGGACAAGCTGTCTGACGTGTTCCAGCAGTGGAAATACTGCACCGAGATGCAGCTCAAAGACCAGGTAGCCCAGCAGACGGCCCCAGAATGCCCAGCGACCTTTGCCCAGTTTTCCTCCCGTCCAGCAGGTCGCCCCCGATAAGACATGCATGCAGTTCTCCATCCGCCGCCCCAAGCTGCCGTCCTCCGAGACGCACCCCGAGGAGAGCATGTACAAGAGGCTCGGCGTCTCCGCCTGGCTCAACCACCTGAATGAGCTGGGCCAGGTGGAGGAGGAGTACAAGCTGCGGAAGGTGAGGTCCGGGTCCGCCCAGCTGGCCCCGCGATCCCCTCCCCAACTTTTGCCGCTTCCTCCAGGCCATTTTCTTTGGCGGTATTGATGTGTCAATCCGCGGGGAGGTCTGGCCCTTCCTGCTGCGCTATTACAGCCACGAGTCCACGTCGGAGGAGCGGGAGGCGCTGCGGCTGCAGAAGCGAAAGGAGTACTCTGAGATCCAGCAGAAAAGGTAACCGCCGGGGCCAGCCCGGCCCACCCCGCCTGACCCCGGCTGGGTGCTCGGCTCCACACAGGCTCTCCATGACTCCCGAGGAGCACAGAGCGTTCTGGCGTAATGTGCAGTTCACTGTGGACAAAGACGTGGTCCGGACAGATCGGAACAACCAGTTCTTCCGGGGGGAAGACAATCCCAATGTGGAGAGCATGAGGTACTCCCTCCCCAGCCAGCTCCTTTCCCATCCCCCACCCACTGCTGTCTCCACCGCCTCCCAGGAGGATCCTGCTGAACTACGCCGTGTACAACCCTGCCGTCGGCTATTCCCAAGGGATGTCGGACCTGGTGGCGCCCATCTTGGCCGAGGTCCTGGATGAGTCAGACACCTTCTGGTGCTTTGTGGGTTTGATGCAGAACACGATCTTCGTCAGCTCACCCCGGGACGAGGACATGGAGAAACAACTGGTGAGGCTCAGGGGGATGGGTGCGTCCAAGGGGGGCTCCCTGGATGATCCACTCACCTCACCAGGAGGAGTGGACGTGGGAAACAGCCCCCAAGTGTGCACTGAGGGTGGGGAGCCTTCCTGGCCATGGAGCGGCTGCCAGCGTCCTGCCACGCCCGGGCACAACACTCTGCCTCACCCTGGACCACACCACAGCCTCCGGAACAGTCAGATCTGGGAGGAACTGGCAGAGGCAGGTGTGAGCCGATTCCAGCGGCGGAATGGAGCGAGCTAACTAACGCGTGACGGCCTCACCCCCAGCTGTACCTGCGCGAGCTGCTGCGGCTGACGCACGTGCGCTTCTACCAGCACCTGGTCTCGCTGGGCGAGGACGGCCTGCAGATGCTCTTCTGCCACCGCTGGCTCCTTCTGTGCTTCAAGCGGGAGTTCCCCGAGGCCGAAGCGCTGCGGATCTGGGAGGCCTGCTGGGCCCACTACCAGGTGACCAGGGCAGGGGCCAGGGCTGGGGAGGTAGCCCGTGTCTGAACTCTACCCGCCTCCACAGACGGACTACTTCCACCTTTTCATCTGCGTGGCCATCGTGGCCATCTACGGGGATGACGTCATCGAGCAGCAGCTGGCCACGGACCAGATGCTCCTGCACTTCGGAAACCTGGCCATGCACATGAACGGGGAGCTCGTTCTCCGGAAGGTGAGGCTGCCCCAGATGTGGGCCCCACCCCGGCCCCTCCTCACCCCCCGTCCTCTGTCTGCAGGCGAGGAGTTTGCTGTACCAGTTCCGCCTCCTGCCCCGGATCCCCTGCAGCCTGCACGATCTGTGTAAGCTGTGCGGGTCAGGCATGTGGGACAGCGGCTCCATGCCCGCGGTGGAGTGCACCGGCCACCATCCCGGCTCGGAGAGCTGTCCCTACGGGGGCACGGTGGAGATGCCTTCCCCCAAGTCCCTGAGGGAAGGCAAGAAGGGCCCAAAGACGCCGCAGGACGGCTTCGGCTTCCGCAGATAGGTCGGGCCCCCGACACCGGACAGGGGTTGAGGGGACCTCCTCAGAGGCCCTGGGCACGGGAGGGGGTGGGGCTGGGCGTGAAGGGGACAGGGGACGGTAGAAACCTAAGGAAAATGCTTTTGGGCAACATGAGAGGAACCTTTTCATATTAATGACAAAATTAGAGTCTGGAAGTGACAGAAGTCAGATCTACAGCCACCCAGAGGAAAGTCAGCTCCTGAAACGCTGCAGTGGAACGCGCAGCCACCGCACCTGAGACGCAGGCTGGCTGGGCTCTCCTGCTGGCTGCCCTGGAGGATTTCAACATGTCCCAGGATTTGCTCCACCCTCGAGGGCAGCCAGACAGCGTCGCCAGGCAATGAGGAAAGCAGAGACAGGAGAGGAAGGCCTCACTCACCCACTGCGTCGAGGGCTGCAGAACACAGCGGGGTCCTGTCCAGGCCCAGGGACATCTTTGCAAGCCAGACACACTTCCTCTTGAGACCTCGTTCTCTCGGAGTGAGCCAAACACACTTCCCAAAACGTCCCCAGCCACAGCTGGGATGCCGATGGAAAGGCATCTGCCATAAAAGAAAAGCAAAAGATAAAAAGCCCAACCGATGTGGGGATAGAGAGGCGGAAGAGCAGTCAGGCTTGAGGAGCTGGCGCTTGTAATGTTTATCCGTTTAAACATTTCGTCCTCCTGGTACACGAAGGGAACTGTCTGCCCAGGAGCCTGAGCCTCAGGCTGTTGGAGAAGCATCTGATGCCTTTTTCTTTGCTGGGGGTCTTCTACGTGAGGTTCCTTGGCGTTGTTTAAGGTCAACTCCACCAAATACAGCAACCAGCTGGGGCTTGAATGGGTCGATGTGTGCGTGTGTCCCTGCGTGCATGCATGCATGCACACGTGCGTGCGTGTTTGTGTTTGCAAGATCCTCTGACAATGATCTGCTTTGTCCCAGGGACGTGGTAGTGTATTAGCTGACCAACCAAGACAAGGACACCTGGAAATAGTTAGACTCTTCCACTTCCCTTCAGGACCTGTGAACTCAGATATGTAAGTCAGCTTCTCAGGTGGTCGGACGTGAGAGCGACCACAGTGAAGGAGCCAGCACTCAGGGCTCTCTGCCTTCTATGTGGGAATGAGGTCTTCCCAACAGACTCTCCCTCTTCCAAAAGATTGTGTATCAGTTGCTCCTTCTGGGATTTAGAGATGGACAGAAAAGGGTGTGCGATCTATGCTGTGAGAACTCCCAGCCAGCTTAGAAGTGTCGAGCCATTTGCACAGAAAGCCACTCCTTGAGCGAGGAGACCAAATCCCTCCTGAAATCCTCCATCGCGTCCTTCTGGGGAGAAAAACCCTTGATGTGCTGAGAACCATCATGGGGACCAGGATAGAAGGCTTCTTCCCACTCAAAGCTTTTCTCCCTGGAGGGTGGGCACTGCTGGGCCATGCCACTTCAAAGCAGTGTTCCTCAGCAGGAAAGCGGAGGTCACCACTTACCGGCCTCCTCCACCTTCTCGGCTTCTCTTTTCTCCATGAACCCAGGTCGTCCAGCAGGTACTTCCAAGTTCCCAGGTCTGTCTGCCTAAGAGCCTTTTGAGGAGACCGTCCTGGAGCCCCATCAGTGCCCAGATCCTGGGGTACCGACCATTGCTGTCTAGCAGTGGGGGATCCTGTGGTGGGAATGGGGTGGGCTTCTCATCCATGTTGCTTCTGGGAAGAGAGGGTTGCCTTTCTGGGCTAGGGAGGTGGCTGGAGCTTCTGCCCTGACCCTCCGCTAGAAACCAGTTATATCCATTGCCACAGCAATACTGTGTAACAAATCCGCCAACACTCGGTGGCCTGCAACAGTCAGCACTGATCTAGGGCAGGAGTCAGCAGTCTGGGCAGGGTGATTCTTCTGGTCTAGGCTGGGCTTGTTTGTTTAGGGCCAGTGGGTTGTTAAGTCCCAGGGGATGCTCATGGTGCAGAGGTCGGACCTGGCCCTGCTCTGTGGTCTCTTGCATCCCTCCTGCAGGCCAGCCATGGCACAGCCAAAGGCACGGAGGGAGAGACAGCAAGTGCCTTTCCAAGCCTTGGTGGACACCACACCTGCAGCTCTCCCCTTGGCCACAGCAAGTCACGTGGCTGGGCTCAGCATTAAGGGGTGGGGGACAGGCCTGCCACTTTATTGTCCGCTCTGCACAGTCGGGTGGCAGTAGGCTGAGAATTTGGAGGGCTAAACAACTGGGACTCTGGAGAGTCTGTGTCCTAATAATGCCTGCTTTGGAGCACTCCTTCCCCACCCGCCTGCTCCAGGGGAATAGCGTCCCTGGTCCTAGCATTTCACTAGATACCTCGTGCCTTTGAACCGCTGTGTTTGGGAGGGAGGAAGAGGATAGACAGGTCCAGGGCTCCCCTCACTTGGGAAGGTCCTAGTAGAAGGCATTCCTTCTGAGTCTCCTGGCCCTACAGCTTCTCACCCCTGCTGCTCCCCAAGACCTGACCCGGACCAATCAGCTGCATCTCTGCACCAAGTGCCACCCCCACCGTGCACTGCTCGCACCTCACGCTCCCCATGGGCTGGCCCGGACCCCAGTGAGGTCTGCACCTCTCGGACCAGCCAGGACCTCGGAAGCCATGAGCTGGGTGTTCAGGGCTTGGCGGAGGAGACGCTGCTCCGCGGGGGATGGAGAAGCCCCGCCCCTCCACAACTCCCTTAATCTGGATGCAATTAGAGGAAACCAGCCAAAAACCCCGCGGCAGCTGTTGCCCCGGGATTATTCCCAGCCAGCGAGAGGCATTAGGGCGATAATTCAGTCATTAGACTTCTAGCCTTCCCACCGCCAGAACGTGCAAATAGGGGATAATCAGCCCTGCACGGCCATCCTCAGCAATGCTGCTTATTTAACCCATTTTTTAAAATGACACTTAATGTTATTGGCTGGCGTACGTGTGTGCGCATACTTAAAAGTTGATGCGTGGTGCAGCTCTGCTGCTAATGTCTGCTGACAGCGTCGCCCGATGTTGCTCAGGGCCTCTGGGAAGAGGGGACACCTTTGATGTGGGCGTGCTGGCACCCAAGAGGCAACGTGGTCAGGCTCGATGCTTGCCAGCCCTGGAAGGTCCCGCCAGGGTTGGGGGGTCGGGTGAGCACTCAGAGATCTGGGGAGGAAGCGAGGAGCCTGGTGTCCTCACCAGGTGCAGAGGGGAAATGCGTACTGCTCCAGAAGGTTCTGACTCAAGTCTCGGCCCTGAGGACTCAGAACTCACAAGTCATGGATCAAGTACAGAGGGAGGGAGGGCCCCAGCCCACCCCTGCGGGGGAGGAGGAGGGTCTGAAGGTGGGAGGGCAGCTCCATGAGCAGCCACTGTTCCTGACCAGCCGAAGTGCCAGGCAGGGGGAGGTTTCCATGTCCAGGAGGGAGAGGACCTCCACCCTCTGACCTTTCAGTTTTCCATAGCAGCCCAGTGTGAAGCTCGGCGGGGGTGGGCAGGGCATCAGGACAAGATGAAGATGCTGGCTCTGGAATGAGGACTCCCCTTGGGCTAAGGGGTAGTGGCTGGCAGAGGTTGCCCAGCTCTTTTGGAGGCCACAGGGAATAGAGGTGGGGTGGTGCTTCCGTTCCTGTGAGGCCCGCCCCCCTGAGCCCCCTCGTCTGCTTCTTGTTTGGCAGAAATAGATGTGGGGCACAGCCCCTAGATGATGGGAATCTGCCCAAGCTGTGCCCTCTGGGGAATGAAATCTTGCTCCTCGTGCAGCTTCCCCTTTCCCTTGCGGGGTGGGGGCTGGGGGTGCCAAGGCTCCACCCTTGGAGGGGGTTGCTGGGGGTGCCAAGGCTCCACCCTTTGCTCGCTGGGCAGAGGGAAGGAAGCACCTCCCTGTATGCTCTGCAGGGGCCCCTGCAGGCCACTTTGCCTCAGAGGAAGGAGGAGAGGTCCCCTGGGAAAATGCGCACACACACACACACACACACACACACACACGCACATGCACACACGCACGCATGCACACACACACACACATATGTGCAGGGGTGCAGCCTAAGTCAGTGGAGCCAGGACTGGCTGCGCAGCTGGGCCTGCCCCATTCTTGGAGTCCCCAGGGAATGAGCCTCAGGATCCACTTCGTCCCTTGTTTCTAAGCCAGGCTGCACGGCCGTTCCTGGGTGTGAAAGCATTCTGTCCTGTCTCCAGTCAGAGGGAACCGCCCCCAAACTAGAAAGCTAATTTCCCCCGAAGGTTCATGAAGCCAGAGGCATGCCCTTGGGGGTTGGTCGGGAGAAGGGTGAGAGGCAGTGCTGTGGAAGGGGCCTGGCCCCTGCTGCCTGCGATTCTCCCCGGGTATGTGGCCTTCTGCCTCCTTCAGCCTCAGTTTCCTCACCTGTAACATGAGAATAATGATGCCTGCCTGCCCAGGCCACCTCCTGGGAGTGCATTGGGGACTCTAAGTGTAAAACTGTCATGAGGATGGTTTATGAAGTCCCAGGGACCACACCTGCCACTCAGGGAAGAGACCGCTGACCTCAGCCATCAGCCGTGTGCATCGTGAGGGGCAGCGAGCTCAGGACGGAGAGCTCTCCCTTGGTTCGGAGTCAGCACACCTGCACTCCCACACGCCCACCCAGCTGTGTGTCCTCCGCCGAGGGCGAGCCTCTCTGTGACTCTTCTGTAAAATGCACCCCATTCTGCCCACTCCTGCCACGAGACCCATCCTCTGCGATCCCGCCAGGCATGTGTGTGTGAATGCATGTGCAAAGCTCTCCATCAGAAGGGTGGTGTGGGCCCTGCAGGTCCTACCCCTCGGCCTTGAAGCTCCCTCGGGCTGCGGACTCTGCCTCCTGGGTCTGAGCATTAGAACCAGGAGAGGGGTGTCCCTGGGCAGAGCCAGGGGTGCAAACAGCCTGCAGCCATCTGGCCTTTTAAGTATAGTGTGTCGCATTTCCGGGTAGGAAGGTAGCATTTCAAGTTCAAAGAGAGGTCAAGTCATGCAACCATCTTTCCTCCAGCACTTTTGGGGTAAGGAGGACAGTTTTTGTTATGGTTTAGGGGAAATTTTCATGAAATTTCCACCATTACCAATAGATTACTGATGTCCATGGCAAGTGATCTGTTCTTGGTATTTTGTTTTGTTTTGTTTTGGTTTTTAAATGTAATCACCCATTGGTCAGGCCCAGGACTGGTCACCATGAGCTCTGCTAGCCACGGCCCCAACGATGCTTCCGGCTCTCATGGATTCCACAGCAAATAAAACTGTACTGACAACAGATGCACGCTGTACAGTGCCTCTGGAAGGTGCGGTGGGACTTGCTGGGTCAAAGCACGGCAGGCTCTGTGCTGGGCAAACAGGGCCCCGTGGCAGCCCAAGGGCAGCCTGCAGACGCCAGTGTGCCCGGCTTCTCCCATGTTCTGAGATGGGGGAGGGGAAGGTGTAAAAGAGAGCTGGATGGGGGCTGTGGGGACTGAGGGTCCTGGGAGGCTGGCCAGGGGCTCAGCAAGCGCCCACTTTGGGAGGCCTTGCCCTCTGGGCTGTGGTTGGACAGCACTAGGCCTGCAGGCTGGGCTGCCAGGAGGAAGAGCAGCTCCGGACCTCAGGCCCCCCCAGCAGGCGGCGATGGAGGGTGATGGGAGAATTGACGAGTGCTCGCGGGGTCTCACTCGGGAAAGGGCCGGTTAACTCTGAGCAACTGGGAGCCTCGCTCCCACCCCAGTGCCTGGAAACACAAACAGTATTTTATTGAGCCTTGGCTGCCGGGGCTCTGGTTTCAGGAAAAGCCTCAGTCCTGCATTTGTGAATTTTTAAGGAGGCAAACAAGGTGAATTTGACCTTCCTAGGAGTGGGAGTTAGGGAAAATTCAGGCTGCCCTACCAAGCCCTTGGAACCGTGCAGCAGGGGTCAGGGGAGGGATGGGCAAAGGCGGTTTGGCCCATGGAGCAGGTCTCCTGGTCCTCCCGGAGCACGGGGGGCGGGGAGCTCCAGCTCTTCATCAAGCGCCCTTTGGGGTTTCCAACTGTTTTCTGTTGTTCTCTGTGTGTCTTTTCCCCTTTTGCCTGGGGGCGGGGGCTGGAGGGGAACATACCTCTTATCTACATCACTCGGGTCTCATGTCTGAAGGGCCTGTCTCACCTGCCACCTACCTGGCCTTGGCCTCGACATCTGAGCGCCTCATCACCTCCTCTCCACATGCCCAGGGGTGCCCCTCCCAAGGCTGGCTGGGCAGGTCCCACGGACTAGGCCCCAGGAGGAGCAGTGGGCTTCCCCCAGGAAAGAGCAGAGCCAGCACTGCCTGCCTAGGGAGGGCACCCACTACCAGGCATGGCTGGTGGCTCCGTTTAAAGAAATCTTTGTCCATGTGGGAGTGGGAGGTGCTTCCCCATCCTGCCTGGAAGCCACGTCCTGGCTCTTACCGTGGACTCTGCAACAGCCGTGGTGGCCACATGAAGATGGAGGAACCTGGTGGCTCAGGGGCCCCTGATGTCACCGCCTCCAAGGCAACGGGACTGGGCAGGGCAGCTCCTCAGGAAGGATGATCCCACCTGCACGGGTCAGCCCTGCAGGGGGACAAGGCCCACCACAACCCCACCTCAGGCCACCAACTGGACCTGTCCTGCCAAGAAGGTCCCTTCCAATTTGTCCGGCAGCTGGTTCCCTGGATACAGCCCAGACGCAGCATCATCCTCATGTTCACCTCTGCTGTGCCCTACTTCCCCCGTAAATGACAACTGTGTAGTCACCCACGCCGGGCAAGAGAACATAGGTGCCACCTGGCGGGCCACACTTTTCAGGGGCCGTGCCTCGGGCAGGCCCGGCTCTCTGTTGTCCCGCAGCCCTCAGGGCTGGCGGTGGCTGCTCAGTGCCTAGGGAGTGCCCTTGCCACACAGCTGGGCAGCGAGCATGACTCAGCGTTTACACTCAACCAGCCGCACAGGCTCCAGAGGGGAAGTTCTCTGGGGTCCTTCTATGAGAGAGCATCCTGTCTGCAGCCCTGTTCTGGCTCCTTCCACATCATTCATGCATTCATCCCACGAGGACTATGGTACCGTGGGCTCGCTCTAGGGAAGCAAGGCAGGAGCGCACTGGGGCTACTTGGATTCCCGGGGCAGACACATATGTACCCTGCACACCCTCAAATGAGCAAAGCCACCCCACTGGCCCCTGGGTGAGGCCATGTGGACCCCCACACCTTTGGGGCCGGCTGGGCAAACCTTGAACCCCCAATTTCTGCGTGGCCTTTGGCTGCCCTCCTTCTCCAAGGCGTGACTCTTACTCCAGAGACTCAGGCGAGCACGTGTCCCTTACCTTATTTTCTCTCAATCAAACTGAAACCCATTGTGATCCCCCATAGTCCAGTGCGGTCTCTGTTATTATTACGGGTGTCTCCCTTCCTCCCCGTGCCCAGGACAGGCCATGAGCCAGAGATACAAGGGGCCCCAGGCAAGATGCAGGGCTCTCTGCTCCTGGCTCTTTATCGTCGTCGGGACACCCTTTGTCCAAACTCAAGGAATCCCGGGAGGTCTGGCTTTGCCGCTTTGGCTGGGACTCAGGTACCTGGGCATACCTGCATCTGTGCCCCCTCTTCGTCCCAGTGAGACGGACCCTCAGTATCCCCCCCAACATAGAACAGGAAGGTCTCAAGCCAGCCCCCTCCTCCAGTTCAATCACCCTCCCTCACATCCACCCAGAGAAGTCCAGACCTGTGGCCACTTCCATGCCCTCTCCAGACCAGGAGACACCTGCTGCTGACCTCGTGGAAAACTTAGATTTTGACATTCTGATGCTTCGGAAGTGGTGGCTCCTCCTCCTTCACCCCTCCGCCACCTGTGGGCCTCCTCTCTGCATCTCAAGAGAACAACCAGATCTTTGGGCTCCTGGGGTGTGTGCCATGCAATTTAGACGAAGTGCTTTGAAAATATGCCATTCAGTCTCTGACTAGGAAAATAAGTCTGACCTGATAGGTCCGATGTCATCAGCTCTTCAACATGAGACAAAAGAGGGGATTTTATGTTTTGAGTCATTAGAATGATATAATAATTTTCTGAATTGACATCTGGATGTTGAAATTAGGATGGTGCAAAAGGGGTCCAGGGCCTCAGGCTGGGCGCAGCAGCCAGCTCCCAATGACGCAGAAGCTGCTTCAAAACCCCCTCAACAAAGAGGGGCACATGCAAGTCACCAAAGTGGGAAGCCTTCACCAAGGCCACACCCAAAGTCTACTGATTGTCTGTCCAAAGTTCGTTGATTCCTGGCCATGAACAAGCACAATAGAAAAAGACACAGGGTCCTAGTGGCTACAAGTCAATGTGAATTGGCACATGGTCTAGCAGTTTTAAAATCTGACAGTAGAGTATGGCAATGGGCAAGGGCCAAGAAGTCCTGAGATGGGAGGTCAGCGCTCTAACTGGGCTCAGTGGAGGTCTGTGACCAGTGTCTGGACACTAGCTACAGGGGACCGGGCAGAGGATTCTGGGCAGAAGGAAAATGTCTAAAAGTACTTTGGGAGGGTAAAGGACAGGGGCCTTATTTAAAATAAAGACTGAAGGATAATAAGTGTCACCCAGGTTTGTGGATTATTGGAGGGGGCACCA